GCCGAGAGCCCGTGACTCAGAGAGGACTCATCAAGTTCAGTCAGGAGCTTACCCAATCCAGGGAAGCGTGTCACCGTCGTGGAAAGCACGCTCCCAGCCCGAACGCAAAGTGTCCCCGGAGCCCAGCAGCTACCTGCTCCCTGGACGGTGGCTCTAGACTTTTGAGAAGCTCAAAACTTTTAGCGCCAGTCTTGAGCACATGGGAGGGGAAAACCCCAATCCCATCAACCCCTGCGAGGCTCCTGGCACAAAGCTGGACAGTCGCCATGACAAGTAAGGGCAAGTAATCCGCCTGCCGGAGGAAGCAAAGGAAATGGAGTTGGGGAGGAGGGTGCAGAGTCAGGATTCTCGCCGACCTGGTGCCGTAGATACTAACATTTTGGGGTGGAAAATTCTGCAAGCCAGAGCTGTGAGGGCAGAATTGGTGGAAATCATTTTGGAGGAATCCTGCATTGTGTCAAATATGAAGGGTGGAAGGAAGAAAGCTTTTGCGTTTGCTCTCAGCTGGATCCTTTCTTCTCATCAGTTAAAATGTCATTTTTTAGGAAGGCTTTCCGTAATATCACACCCTAACGTTTTCTCCCAGATACTTTATATCACACCATCTTATTTAATCTCCTTCACAACCCTTATCACTCTGATAAGATTTATTTGTTCATTGCTTTCAGTACATGGAAACGTAAGCCTTATGAGGATATAGAATTTTTCTACTATCTTATTCATTGTTGTATTCCTGAGTGCCTATATCAGTGCTGGGTAGCAAGTAAGAGCTCGATAATAAATATTTTTTGAATGAGGGAGACAGGTCTGAAGCCTGGAGAATGAGATGCAGAAGAGGTGCAAGACCTGCTGCGCCCTCTGCAGGCGGCGGGGGGGCGGTGCAGGTGCTTTAAGAATTACCGCGGGACTCGGTAGGGGGAGCGTAGGCGCTTCTCGCCAAGATAGAAGCGTTCAGACTACAACTCCCAGCAGCCACGAGGAGCCCTAGGGCTTGATGGGAACGGGAAACCTTCTAACCTTTCACGTCCCGGCTCCGCGGGTTCCGTGGGTCGCCCGCGAAATCTGATCCGGGATGCGGCGGCCCAATCGGAAGGTGGACCGAAATCCCGCGACAGCAAGAGGCCCGTAGCGACCCGCGGTGCTAAGGAACACAGTGCTTTCAAAAGAATTGGCGTCCGCTGTTCGCCTCTCCTCCCGGGAGTCTTCTGCCTACTCCCAGAAGAGGAGGGAAGCACAGGTGGGTTTCTTTAGCTCTGCGTCGGATCCCTGAGAACTTCGAAGCCATCCTGGCTGAGGCTAATCTCCGCTGTGCTTCCTCTGCAGTATGAAGACTTTGGAGACTCAACCGTTAGCTCCGGACTGCTGTCCTTCAGACCAGGACCCAGCTCCAGCCCATCCTTCTCCCCACGCTTCCCCGATGAATAAAAATGCGGACTCTGAACTGATGCCACCGCCTCCCGAAAGGGGGGATCCGCCCCGGTTGTCCCCAGATCCTGTGGCTGGCTCAGCTGTGTCCCAGGAGCTACGGGAGGGGGACCCAGTTTCTCTCTCCACTCCCCTGGAAACAGAGTTTGGTTCCCCTAGTGAGTTGAGTCCTCGAATCGAGGAGCAAGAACTTTCTGAAAATACAAGCCTTCCTGCAGAAGAAGCAAACGGGAGCCTTTCTGAAGAAGAAGCGAACGGGCCAGAGTTGGGGTCTGGAAAAGCCATGGAAGATACCTCTGGGGAACCCGCTGCAGAGGACGAGGGAGACACGTAAGTGGTGATGGCAGTGGAGTGTGGAGTCTCCCAGGTTTATTGTCCCCCATCTTCCTTTCAGCGCTTGGAACTACAGCTTCTCCCAGCTGCCTCGATTTCTCAGTGGTTCCTGGTCAGAGTTCAGCACCCAACCTGAGAACTTCTTGAAAGGCTGTAAGTGGTAAGGATAACAACGGGGCAGGGAGCTGACCATGGCCAGCTTTCTAACTCTCCCCTGTTTCTAGGGCTCCTGACGGTTCCTGCATCTTGACCAATAGTGCTGATAACATCTTGCGAATTTATAACCTGCCCCCAGAGCTGTACCATGAGGGGGAGCAGGTGGAATATGCAGAAATGGTAAGGACTGGGGCTAACTGCCTCTTCATCAAAGTGACTCAGCCATTCCCCCGTCTCTGTATAGGTCCCTGTCCTTCGAATGGTGGAAGGTGATACCATCTATGATTACTGCTGGTATTCTCTGATGTCCTCAGCCCAGCCAGACACCTCCTAGTAAGTAATGTTTGCCTCCCTGCTCGCCGCCCCACCGGGGTTTCAGTGTCCATGTCTCTCTCAGCGTGGCCAGCAGCAGCCGGGAGAACCCGATTCATATCTGGGACGCATTCACTGGAGAGCTCCGGGCTTCCTTTCGCGCCTACAACCACCTGGTAGGGACCGCCATACTCAGCCCCAGCACTCGAAGACCTGTTTTCAGCCCTTTCCTTCCCCCAGGATGAGCTGACGGCAGCCCATTCGCTCTGCTTCTCCCCGGATGGCTCCCAGCTCTTCTGTGGCTTCAACCGGACTGTGCGTGTTTTTTCCACGGCCCGGCCTGGCCGAGACTGCGAGGTCCGAGCCACATTTGGTAAGCATCTGTGCCTCCAAGGGAGGAGGAGACCCCTCCCCCACTTTGTTCCTTCCCTCTCTAGCAAAAAAGCAGGGCCAGAGCGGCATCATCTCCTGCATAGCCTTCAGCCCAGCCCAGCCCCTCTATGCCTGTGGCTCCTACGGCCGCTCCCTGGGTCTGTATGCCTGGGATGATGGCTCCCCTCTCGCCTTGCTGGGAGGGCACCAAGGGGGCATCACCCACCTCTGCTTTCATCCCGATGGCAACCGCTTCTTCTCAGGAGCCCGCAAGGTAGGGGTCACACCCTGAGAGCCCAAAGCAGCGGGTGACTCCAGGTCCTGTTCCTTGTCTCCAGGATGCTGAGCTCCTGTGCTGGGATCTCCGGCAGTCTGGTTACCCACTGTGGTCCCTGGGTCGAGAGGTGACCACCAATCAGCGCATCTACTTCGATCTGGACCCGTGAGTGGCTGTGACTCCTTCCTACACAGGGCCTCTGCCAGCAAATCTCTCCTCTCTCTCGCAGGACCGGGCAGTTCCTAGTGAGTGGCAGCACGAGCGGGGCTGTCTCTGTGTGGGACACGGACGGGCCTGGCAATGATGGGAAGCCGGAGCCCGTGTTGAGTTTTCTGCCCCAGAAGGACTGCACCAATGGCGTGAGGTCCTCAGTTCAATTCCAGAGATGTTGGGGCTGCACTGATAGACCCTCCCCATCTCTCCCTCAGCCTGCACCCTAGCCTGCCTCTCCTGGCCACTGCCTCCGGTCAGCGTGTGTTTCCTGAGCCCACAGAGAGTGGGGACGAAGGAGAGGAGCTGGGCCTTCCCTTGCTCTCCACGCGCCACGTCCACCTTGAATGTCGGCTTCAGCTCTGGTGGTGTGGGGGGGCGCCAGACTCCAGCATCCCTGATGATCACCAGGGCGAGAAAGGGCAGGGAGGAACGGAGGGAGGTGTGGGTGAGCTGATATAAAAAGGTTTTTATGATACTAGAGTCTTCGTGTCTGTTTTGGGGGGGCAT